CCGCTTAGAGTAGTAAAACAGGTTATCAAGAATTCGAAGGTGTGGCTGGGCACGGTGGCTCACGTCTGTAATCCTAGCATTTGGGAGGCTGAGCCGCAAAGATCTCTTGAGGTCAGGAGTTCAAAACCATCTTGGCCAACATGTTGAAACCCCGTCTCTACTAAAAATACAAAAAAAATTAGCCAGATGTGGTGGCAGGTGCCTATAATCCCAGCTACTCAGGAAGCTGAGGCAGGAGAATCACTTGAAGCCAGGAGGCAGAGTTTGCAGTGAGTCGAGATCAAGCCATTGCACTCCAGCCTGGGCAACAGAGTGAGACTCTGTCTCAAAAAAAAAAAAAAAAAAAGTAAAAAAGAATTTGAAGGTGTAAGAAAAAAGCTCTTTATGAATCTATAAGATGAACTTCTTTCAGCATACCTAATACATCTGTGTATTTATGTGTTGTTGTGTACACAGTGTTTTGCTACTGAAAATATATAAAAGAGCTCTAATTAATTGGCTTAAGAAAATAAAAGCACTTGGCTGGGTGCAGTGGCTCATGCCTGTACTCCCAGCACTTTGGGAGGCTGAGGTAGGTAGATCACCTGAGGTCAGGAGTTTGAGACTAGCCTGGCCAACATGGTGAAACCCCATCTCTACTAAAAATACAAAAATTAGCCCGACGTGGTGGTGCGCGCCTATAATCCCAGCTACTCCAGAGGCTGAGGCAGGAGAATTGTTGGATCCCGGGAGGAAGAGGTTTCATTGAGCTGAGATCTCATTACTGTACACTCCAGCCTGGGTGACAGAGCAAGACTCCATCTCAAAAAAAAAAAAAGAAGCTAGTGATTCCATATCTTCAAATCAAATTTCAGTGGAGTGTTTACCGGGCAAGGAAGGCAGGGGGGTCAGCTTGCTGACAGCCTCAACCTGCCAGCCCTCAGCCTGCACATTTGTGATCACCTGGTCACACACCTGGGCAGGAGGCTGCCCCTCCTCCCTGGTTTGAGGAAGCAGGAAAAGGTACCCGCGAGAGACAGCCAGCAGTTCTGTGGAGCAGCGGTGGCCGGCTAGGATGGGCTGTCTCTGGGGTCTGGCTCTGCCCCTTTTCTTCTTCTGCTGGGAGGTTGGGGTCTCTGGGAGCTCTGCAGGTAAGGAGGCCTAGAAGGGCCTGGTGGGCCTCCAGGCTCACCAAGTCAGTCTTAACCAACACAGGCCCCAGCACCCGCAGAGCAGACACTGCGATGACAACGGACGACACAGAAGTGCCCGCTATGACTCTAGCACCGGGCCACGCCGCTCTGGAAACTCAAACGCTGAGCGCTGAGACCTCTTCTAGGGCCTCAACCCCAGCCGGCCCCATTCCAGAAGCAGAGACCAGGGGAGCCAAGAGAATTTCCCCTGCAAGAGAGACCAGGAGTTTCACAAAAACATCTCCCAACTTCATGGTGCTGATCGCCACCTCCGTGGAGACATCAGCCGCCAGTGGCAGCCCCGAGGGAGCTGGAATGACCACAGTTCAGACCATCACAGGCAGTGATCCCAGGGAAGCCATCTTTGACACCCTTTGCACCGATGACAGCTCTGAAGAGGCAAAGACACTCACAATGGACATATTGACATTGGCTCACACCTCCACAGAAGCTAAGGGCCTGTCCTCAGAGAGCAGCGCCTCTTCCGACAGCCCCCATCCAGTCATCACCCCGTCACGGGCCTCAGAGAGCAGCGCCTCTTCCGACGGCCCCCATCCAGTCATCACCCCGTCACGGGCCTCAGAGAGCAGCGCCTCTTCCGACGGCCCCCATCCAGTCATCACCCCGTCACGGGCCTCAGAGAGCAGCGCCTCTTCCGACGGCCCCCATCCAGTCATCACCCCGTCACGGGCCTCAGAGAGCAGCGCCTCTTCCGACGGCCCCCATCCAGTCATCACCCCGTCACGGGCCTCAGAGAGCAGCGCCTCTTCCGACGGCCCCCATCCAGTCATCACCCCGTCACGGGCCTCAGAGAGCAGCGCCTCTTCCGACGGCCCCCATCCAGTCATCACCCCGTCACGGGCCTCAGAGAGCAGCGCCTCTTCCGACGGCCCCCATCCAGTCATCACCCCGTCACGGGCCTCAGAGAGCAGCGCCTCTTCCGACGGCCCCCATCCAGTCATCACCCCGTCACGGGCCTCAGAGAGCAGCGCCTCTTCCGACGGCCTCCATCCAGTCATCACCCCGTCACGGGCCTCAGAGAGCAGCGCCTCTTCCGACGGCCCCCATCCAGTCATCACCCCGTCACGGGCCTCAGAGAGCAGCGCCTCTTCCGACGGCCCCCATCCAGTCATCACCCCCTCATGGTCCCCGGGATCTGACGTCACTCTCCTCGCTGAAGCCCTGGTGACTGTCACAAACATCGAGGTTATTAATTGCAGCATCACAGAAATAGAAACAACGACTTCCAGCATCCCTGGGGCCTCAGACACAGATCTCATCCCCACGGAAGGGGTGAAGGCCTCGTCCACCTCCGATCCACCAGCTCTGCCTGACTCCACTGAAGCAAAACCACACATCACTGAGGTCACAGCCTCTGCCGAGACCCTGTCCACAGCCGGCACCACAGAGTCAGCTGCACCTGATGCCACGGTTGGGACCCCACTCCCCACTAACAGCGCCACAGAAAGAGAAGTGACAGCACCCGGGGCCACGACCCTCAGTGGAGCTCTGGTCACAGTTAGCAGGAATCCCCTTGAAGAAACCTCAGCCCTCTCTGTTGAGACACCAAGTTACGTCAAAGTCTCAGGAGCAGCTCCGGTCTCCATAGAGGCTGGGTCAGCAGTGGGCAAAACAACTTCCTTTGCTGGGAGCTCTGCTTCCTCCTACAGCCCCTCGGAAGCCGCCCTCAAGAACTTCACCCCTTCAGAGACACCGACCATGGACATCGCAACCAAGGGGCCCTTCCCCACCAGCAGGGACCCTCTTCCTTCTGTCCCTCCGACTACAACCAACAGCAGCCGAGGGACGAACAGCACCTTAGCCAAGATCACAACCTCAGCGAAGACCACGATGAAGCCCCCAACAGCCACGCCCACGACTGCCCGGACGAGGCCGACCACAGACGTGAGTGCAGGTAAGTGGCTCCTGCTGGTGATCTTCGGGGATCTGATTTTCATCTTACTGTTCTCCATTTGCAGGTGAAAATGGAGGTTTCCTCCTCCTGCGGCTGAGTGTGGCTTCCCCGGAAGACCTCACTGACCCCAGAGTGGCAGAAAGGCTGATGCAGCAGGTGAGTGGGCACTTTCCGGGCCAGGGGAGTAGCTGAAAGGACAGCTGGCTCTTTTGCTCTCCAGCTCCACCGGGAACTCCACGCCCACGCGCCTCACTTCCAGGTCTCCTTACTGCGTGTCAGGAGAGGCTAACGGACATCAGCTGCAGCCAGGCATGTCCCGTATGCCAAAAGAGGGTGCTGCCCCTAGCCTGGGCCCCCACCGACAGACTGCAGCTGCGTTACTGTGCTGAGAGGTACCCAGAAGGTTCCCATGAAGGGCAGCATGTCCAAGCCCCTGACCCCAGATGTGGCAACAGGACCCTCGCTCACATCCACCGGAGTGTATGTGTGGGGAGGGGCTTCACCTGTTCCCAGAGGTGTCCTTGGACTCACCTTGGCACATGTTCTGTGTTTCAGTAAAGAGAGACCTGATCACCCATCTGTGTGCTTCCATCCTGCATTAAAATTCACTCAGTGTGGCCCAGAGGCTGTCTATTGATCTGCATGCTTTCGCCA